GCCCCCCGCCCCCCTCCCGCGCCGCCTTTTCTTTCTTTCTTTCTTTCTTTCTTTCTTTTTTTTTCTTTTGGGGAAATGGGAGCTGTGGCTTCGCCCCACGCCCAGTGGGGGGAGGGGGCGGGGGAGGGGTCGGGGTCGCGGTCTGCGGGGGGCGCGCAGGACTGTTATTTTTAGCTCCGCGACTTTCGGCGTAGGGAGTCAGGGCCGGGCAGGGGGCGCGTTCTGAGCCGCGCGGGGCGTGCAGTTAGGGGGTGCGATCTCAACTTTGCAGCCACACTGAGCCCTTAGGTGTTCCGGCCGCCAGCCCCCGGCCGTTCGGCCTCCTGAGATCCCAGACCCTCGGCAGCCGCCTCCCGCACCCCTTCCCCATCCTTGGCCAGAGCCCCGCTTGCGCCTGTGCGGCTCGGGCGCGCAGCGGCCCCGACGCTCTGTCGGTCTGCCTGTCTGTCAGTCCGTCTCTAGCTCCCCCGGCCTTGGCCTCAGTTCTTCCAGCGGCCCCAAGCTCCGTTTCGGTCACTCCCTCGCTCCCTCCCTCCCCCTTTTCTCTCTACGAAAACATTTGCAAGTTTCCAAAAAAGCCACCGAGCCGAGCGGCGCGGGGCTGGCGACTCCCCCGGGTTCCGAGGAGGCGCCGCCGACTGACACCGAGACAGAGCAGCCTGGCTGCTCCGGCCAGGCCCGGAGTCGCTCCTCCCCGACTCCGGCCACTTCCCCTCGGCGCGGGTCCCCAGCCCCGACTTACTCCGAGCGCGCCGCCGCGGCCCCCGCCTTGCCATGGATGTCGGGGCCCCCCCGACAGCCTCCCCAAGCCAGCGCCCCGTCCGCGGCCCCGGGGGGACTTCATGGAGCTCTCGGGATACCCCCCGCTGGCCGGCCTGGCCTCCAGCGCCCCCCGCCCGGCCGCCGCTCGGAGCCACCGCCCGCCGCGCGCATCCCTCGCCTCGGCGTCTGCCGCTCCCCTTCTCCCCGGCCGGGCGCCTCTTCCCTCCCCCGCGCCCTCCCGGGCCTCTCCCGCCCCCACCCCCTCCGCAGCCGCCGACGCGGGAGTGTGGAGAGGCCGAGAGGAGCCTTCCGCCCCCCGCCCCGGGACATTGCGCTAGAGGCCGAGGCCCGGAGTCTTACGGCGGCGGGATGTGAGTGCTGGGGAGACGGGGCGGGGGCAGCTCCAGCATTTATTGAATGCCTGTGGTGTACCAGGTCCTGGGAAAATGTAGCTGTGGAAGAGCAGAACATTCCTCCCTCCTGTGATGGCTGACATTCATAGGAAGGCGGACACACGGAAGACGCCAGGTAACAAGAGCCCAGAAGAAGGCCGGCGTGGCCGGGCTTTCCTGCCTTAGTCCACAGGCTCCTCAGAAGTCAGGGCCCATATCTTCCCCGCATTCTCCTTGGCTGGGGGAAGGGAGAGGTAAGTGGCTGCCTGAGAGGGCTCTGGGACATTCTTCTCTCCACATCCCTCTCTGTACTTACAGCCCCCAATGGCCCCCAAAAAGCCAGAGCCCAAGAAGGATGATGCCAAGGCAGCCCCCAAGGCAGCTCCAGCTCCCGCACCTCCCCCTGAGCCTGAGCGCCCTAAGGAGGTCGAGTTTGATGCTTCCAAGATCAAGGTGGGTATGGAAGCTGGGTGGTGGCAATAGGACGGGCATCTGAGTCTTTGGGGTCTCTTTTCAGATTGAGTTCACACCTGAGCAGATTGAAGGTGAGCAGGGGTCTTGAACCCAGGGGTTGCAGAGTGTCTGTGGCTCACTGCCCTCTCCTGGCAGAGTTCAAGGAAGCCTTCATGCTGTTCGACCGCACACCCAAGTGTGAGATGAAGATCACCTACGGGCAGTGTGGGGATGTCCTGCGGGCGCTGGGCCAGAACCCCACACAGGCAGAAGTGCTCCGTGTCCTGGGGAAGCCAAGACAGGAAGGTAGTGCACCTGCCCGAGAGCCCCCATAGTGTAGACCCTGGAACCTGGGACCATTTCTCTGCAGAGCTCAATACCAAGATGATGGACTTTGAAACTTTCCTGCCTATGCTCCAGCACATTTCCAAGAACAAGGACACAGGCACCTATGAGGACTTCGTGGAGGGGCTGCGGGTCTTCGACAAGGAGGGCAATGGCACTGTCATGGGTGCTGAGCTTCGCCACGTGCTGGCCACGCTGGGTGAGGGCAGCCTCCTCCCCTACCCCAACTCCACGGTGCTGACTCAGCCTCCCACTCCTGCCAGGTGAGAGGCTGACAGAAGACGAAGTGGAGAAGTTGATGGCTGGGCAAGAGGACTCCAATGGCTGCATCAACTATGAAGGTGGGCTCAGCAGGGGCAGGGGTCTTCTGGGAACTCCTGCCACTCACTCTCCTCTTCTTTCCAGCATTTGTGAAGCACATCATGTCCAGCTAAACCTCGTGCCCAGGTAGGCACCCACTCCCTCCTGAACCCGCTGCTTCCTCTGTAATCTGCACTGCCTTTGCTCTCAGGAAGCCCAGGGAAGGCTGTGCAGGGACGTCTCATCTCCCATGTGTGATGCTGACACCAGCGGCCTGGAGTCGTGGGAAGGAGGGGAGCCTTACCAAGACTCCTGCAAAAACCCTTGGACCTCTCCACGTGGTTGCCGTCTCTGGCCCCTCTCAGGCTGTGCTTACCTGTGACAGCAGCTCTGTCCCCACCCCATGGGCCTCATGAATAAATGGCTTCTTGCCGGCCTTCCTTTCTGACTTATTTCCCTTCCTCCCTCTCTTT